TTTGTAGCTTGTCCAAGGTCTGGGAGCTAGGGTCTCTTTGGAATTGTCAGAGTTATTATTTTAGTCTCCCTGAGCCAGGTTTCGGAATCCATTCTAATCACGCTTGAAGAAAACTCTTGGTTCCACCTGGGACATGTCTGGGACATTTAAGAAATCACATTTAAACCCTATCTGGGGCCTGTCTGTGGGGTACACAGAGGTCATGTCAGACTATCTCAGGTCCATGTCAGGAGATGACAGAGAGTGCTATGGCAGACAGGGTGTCCGAGGTCCTTTAAAGGTATTTTGTAGAGTGTGGAGCTGTGTTCAGTTGTTGCAGAACATGTTGGGATATATAGGAGCCATGTCAAGGCGTGCTGGGGTGTGCTATGACCTGTTAGGTTGTGTCATAGCTTTACTGTGCTGTTGCAGCCTGGGCTGGTCCTTCTTCCTCTATCCTCCCTTCGTCCTTTGCCCTTGGCCCCCTTCCTGCTATGCTGGGCATGGAGTGGGGAAAGTGCTGGTAGGCAGCCTTGCCCTATACCTGAAGTTCCTCTCTTGCCCTCTACATGGCCCCTGATGGTCCTCGTTCATGTCAGCTGCCATTGCACCCAAGGATAATCTCTTCATCAGGTTCCTGAAGCCCTGGCTGGGTGAGTACCTGCAGGTGAAAGGGGTTGGGGACAACCTTGCGGGGAGGGTAGGGGAAGTGCTGCTCTTGCCCACTGTCCTTGGCTGCCCTACTAGGAGAAGGGATACTGCTGAGTGGCGGTGACAAGTGGAGCCGCCACCGTCGGATGCTGACGCCCGCCTTCCATTTCAACATCCTGAAGTCCTATATAACGATCTTCAACAAGAGTGCAAACATCATGCTTGTGAGTCCCTTGAAGTCTGGGTCCCAGATGGAGTCTTGGGGTGGAGGGACCATGGACACATCTGGTCTGGAATTTTGGCTCTTCTGGGTGGCACTGGGCCATTGCTCTTCCTCTCTGAGCCTTGGTTTCCTCATCTGTAAAATGGGGATGATAATCCCTACTTGAAAGGTCATTTACTTGGCACACAGTAGGTTCTCAGAAGGTGTCAGTTTCTGTGTTTTTCTCACAGAATCCCTGTAAACTCAAGAGAGTAAAAATGAAGATTGTGTAGTAGTCATTGCTGATTATAAACCACTTCAGAACTCATTGGCTTAGAGCCATAAGGGTTTACAATTGCTAACGAGTCTGTGAGACAGCTGGCCAGTTCTTCTGGATGTGGAAGGGATCACTCTTGGCACATGAGCAGCTGTGGGTCGGGGGGCAGCTTTGCTGATCCTGGCTCAGTTCATTCACGTTTGGGGCTTCAGTACCTTCAGACTCATCTGGGATGGGCTCAGCTGTGACACCTGGACTTTCCCCCATGTGATTCTCTGCCTCCAGAAGGCACCCTGTTGTTCACATGGCAGAGACTGGGCTCCGAGAAACTGAGAGGAGGCTGCAATGTCTGTGGACATTGTCTCTGCAATACTTCAAAGTTCAACCAGGTTTGAGTCTATTAGAGTTATTACATCATCATTTCACCACATTGTACTGGCCAAAGAAAGTCGAAAGTCAAAAGTCCAGTACAGACTCAAAGGGGTGTAAAATAGAACGCATCTCTTAATGGGAGTTGCTGAAAAATTACTGTGGAAAGGGTACGAATACAGGGAGAAGTGAAGAATTGGGGGTCAGGATTTTGTGAAGTGTCTAGGATTTGTTTTAAATATGCAAACTGATAAGTTAGCTTGTTACTGTCTCATGCATTCTAACAGATTCCTGGGTCAGAGACAAAGGGTAGTTGATTACTCATGGCACAATAAGCAACATGTACTTCTTGTTGGTTTGTATCCTTTTTCTGAGTCAACCTAAATTCCATGGGGGTGACACTGGTGGGCCTCTACATTAGCCTGCTCATGCAGTACATTGCATGACATACAATGGGCATTAGGCTTAGGGAATCTACTTTAATAGTGGCAGAAACAAGCCTGATATTGGTCCAGGAGGAGTCATTGCCTTATCTCTCCAGGTGGTTATCTGCAAATACAACTCTGAGAAATGGCTCAGGTAAGAACATCACAGTCTTGCATTGGTGGCATACGCAGCAAGGATGCTCAGGGCTGATGAAGAAGTGCCTCTTCCAACACAGGGATATTTTTGAAATGAATTTATTACAATGGAGATGAATAAAGCAAACATTTACTCATCATATGCCTGAGAAAATGTCATGTCCCAATGCCAGGATATAAGTTGTCTAAGTTAATTTTAATAATCCTGTGAGGTTATGGTTATTTTTGTCCTATTGCAGATGATGAACTGAGGGCCAGAGAGATTAGGGAGCTGGACAGAGTTCAACCAGCCAGGAAGTGAGCTAGGACTGGTGGAGCAGAGATTCTATCCTGGTTTATCTGGCCCCAAAGCAGATCACCTTGACCGTTATTGAATATTTGACAGGTGGGACCTAGAGGAGGGCAATATGTTGACCACCAGCTCTAGCTCTCTTCCCTTCTCTGGCCAGGACAAGTGGCAGCACCTGGCCTCAGAGGGCAGCAGTCGTCTGGACATGTTTGAGCACATCAGCCTCATGACCTTGGACAGTCTACAGAAATGCATCTTCAGCTTTGACAGCCATTGTCAGGAGTGAGTTCCTTCCTAGGGCCTGGGATATGAATTTGTTGCCTCCCTTTCTGCCCTTGCTCTGCAGGAGGCCCAGTGAATATATTGCCACCATCTTGGAGCTCAGTGCCCTTGTAGAGAAAAGAAGCCAGCATATCCTCCAGCACATGGACTTTCTGTATTACCTCTCCCATGACGGGCGGCGCTTCCACAGGGCCTGCCGCCTGGTGCATGACTTCACAGACGCTGTCATCCGGGAGCGGCGTCGCACCCTCCCCACTCAGGGTATTGATGATTTTTTCAAAGACAAAGCCAAGTCCAAGACTTTGGATTTCATTGATGTGCTTCTGCTGAGCAAGGTAGGTTTCTCTATGATCTGAATTTAGGTGAGGTGTGTGTGTGTGTGTCTTGCTTTCTCTTCAGGATGAAGATGGGAAGGCATTGTCAGATGAGGATATAAGAGCAGAGGCTGACACCTTCATGTTTGGAGGTGAGGGTCCCAGTGTGGGACTACAGTGGAGAGCTGAAGCCAAGCTTACCTGGCTGCTCCTCAGGCCATGACACCACGGCCAGTGGCCTCTCCTGGGTCCTGTACAACCTTGCGAGGCACCCAGAATACCAGGAGCGCTGCCGACAGGAGGTGCAAGAGCTTCTGAAGGACCGCGATCCTAAAGAGATTGAATGGTGAGTGCAAGTTCTTCTGGCCTGTTCCTGAGTGATAATGACTGGGGCTGGGGTGTTTCCTTAGGGACGACCTGGCCCAGCTGCCCTTCCTGACCATGTGCGTGAAGGAGAGCCTGAGGTTACATCCCCCAGCTCCCTTCATCTCCCGATGCTGCACCCAGGACATTGTTCTCCCAGATGGCCGAGTCATCCCCAAAGGTGCCCACAGCCTCAGGGGGAGAAGCCTCCCGCCTTGTCCTGACTGCCCCTTTCTCTCCCACAGGCATTACCTGCCTCATCGATATTATAGGGGTCCATCACAACCCAACTGTGTGGCCGGATCCTGAGGTGCTGCCTTCCCCATTCACCACCACCACCCCCCACTGGCAAACCTTCTTTGTCTCACCTGCAGGTCTACGACCCCTTCCGCTTTGACCCAGAGAACAGCAAGGGGAGGTCACCTCTGGCTTTTATTCCTTTCTCCGCAGGGCCCAGGTAAGAGCGCCCTGTGTCTGAGGCAGGGATGGGGCACAGTCACAGTCCCCACTCCCGCCTGCAGGAACTGCATCGGGCAGGCGTTCGCCATGGCGGAGATGAAAGTGGTCCTGGCGTTGATGCTGCTGCACTTCCGGTTCCTGCCAGACCACACTGAGCCCCGCAGGAAGCTGGAATTGATCATGCGCGCCGAGGGCGGGCTTTGGCTGCGGGTGGAGCCCCTGAATGTAAGCTTGCAGTGACTTTCTGACCCATCCACCTGTTTTTTTGCAGATTGTCATGAATAAAACGGTGCTGTCACCTCTGCCTGGGCCTCACTGACAGCCTGCAGGGGGCTCTTGGGGACTGGGAGGCTTCAGGGAA